CTGGATGTTGTCCTGTGTGGCCAGAATATACCAGAATCATCTTGCTTCAGGCATGTGCTTCTTGGGTTTCTCCGTGTGTCGCTGTACCTTGTAGGTCTCTGCATGCATCCACTCAGCTTGTCCTCTGACCATACATTTGAATCGCACCACACATCAGAGCATGCTGAATCAGTGCGTGTTTTGAATCATCACTGCGAGCACTTGTGTTCGAGTCAACAGGCGCCACAATGTATGTGCAATTCTCTAGCTCTGGGTGATTGGGGGCTACTATAGGTATGTCCCTAAATGTTGTGTGTCTACACGTATTGGGTTTCGTTCCAAGGGTGTGTAGTGTTTAGGAAACTGGGACTGCACAGTGTTTGTGTCGGTGTGTGGTGTGTGGCATCAGGGCGTCACTACTTTAATATATATTGTGTGTTTGTGTAACACCTGGTGTATGTTGTGTTTGTGTGGCCACAGTTGTGCATCGTCCTATTTGTGGTGTTTGGGTGTGGCTCTTTGTGTCAGAGAAAGTTGTGACAACTTTGAGTGTAATATTTGTGCCTGTGTGTGGACGGTGTTTGGGTGGCTGTGTGTGCCACGGGATACTGCCTGCTTGCTAAGTGCTGGTGTGTGTCACACCATGTGTGTGGTGTCTGGGTGTGGCTGTGGGTTTCAGAGCTTGCTGGGAGTTGTGAGTCACTCTGTGTAGGTTGTGTTGTGTGCCCTGGTGTGTTAGTCTCCGTCTTGGGCTGTGGAGTGTCCTTCGGTGTCTGGGTGTGGTGAGTAGAGGTGTGTGTCACAAAGTACAGACCATTGTGTGTGACAAAGCCCATCGTGTGTCTGTGTGTGTCTTTATCCACGTGGATGGACGTCTCTTTCTTGCTCTGCCCCAAGACACACCCTAGCCCCTCCTTATTCTCAAAAGGGGGAGCTGGGGAGCCTCCCCCTACCCTGGGGCCTCCCCTGCCCCTCCCCGCCCTGCCTGGCCGTCACCACTCCCCAGAGGGCACAGGGCTCTGCTGTGCCTCAGAGCAAAAGTCCCAGAGCCAGCAGAGCAGGCTGACGACCTGCAAGCCACAGTGGCTGCCCTGTGCGTGCTGCGAGGTGGGGGACCCTGGGCAGGAAGCTGGCTGAGCCCCAAGACCCCGGGGGCCATGGGCGGGGATCTGGTGCTTGGCCTGGGGGCCTTGAGACGCCGAAAGCGCTTGCTGGAGCAGGAGAAGTCTCTGGCCGGCTGGGCACTGGTGCTGGCAGGAACTGGCATTGGACTCATGGTGCTGCATGCAGAGATGCTGTGGTTCGGGGGGTGCTCGGTGAGTGGGGCATGGTGGCTGGGAGCTGGGACTCTCACACCGCTTTTTCCGTCCCCCCTGACAGTGGGCGCTCTACCTGTTCCTGGTTAAATGCACGATCAGCATTTCCACCTTCTTACTCCTCTGCCTCATCGTGGCCTTTCATGCCAAAGAGGTCCAGGTAGGGCAGGCCCCGCCCCTAAGCCTTGCTCCTGACCCCTCCCTTCTTGGCCCCCTACCGGCAGCTGTTCATGACCGACAACGGGCTGCGGGACTGGCGCGTGGCGCTGACCGGGCGGCAGGCGGCGCAGATCGTGCTGGAGCTGGTGGTGTGTGGGCTGCACCCGGCGCCCGTGCGGGGCCCGCCGTGCGTGCAGGATTTAGGGGCGCCGCTGACCTCCCCGCAGCCCTGGCCGGGATTCCTGGGCCAAGGGGAAGCGCTGCTGTCCCTGGCCATGCTGCTGCGTCTCTACCTGGTGCCCCGCGCCGTGCTCCTGCGCAGCGGCGTCCTGCTCAACGCTTCCTACCGCAGCATCGGCGCTCTCAATCAAGTCCGCTTCCGCCACTGGTTCGTGGCCAAGCTTTACATGAACACGCACCCTGGCCGCCTGCTGCTCGGCCTCACGCTTGGCCTCTGGCTGACCACCGCCTGGGTGCTGTCCGTGGCCGAGAGGTGAGGGTGATGGAGGCATAAATGCGCAGGGGGGGTTTTAGAACTAACCTACCCTTCCCCATAGGCAGGCTGTTAATGCCACTGGGCACCTTTCAGACACACTTTGGCTGATCCCCATCACATTCCTGACCATCGGCTATGGTGACGTGGTGCCGGGCACCATGTGGGGCAAGATCGTCTGCCTGTGCACTGGAGTCATGGTGAGTACAGCTGCCTTGGGGACATGATCCCTGCCTCATGCCACGGTGCCTGCTGTGCCCACAGGGTGTCTGCTGCACAGCCCTGCTGGTGGCCGTGGTGGCCCGGAAGCTGGAGTTTAACAAGGCAGAGAAGCACGTGCACAACTTCATGATGGATATCCAGTATACCAAAGAGGTGAGATGGGCATATGGCACCCATGGGACACCATCTCCACGGACACTGTGCCACCCACCCCCAGATGAAGGAGTCCGCTGCCCGAGTGCTACAAGAAGCCTGGATGTTCTACAAACATACTCGCAGGAAGGAGTCTCATGCTGCCCGCAGGCATCAGCGCAAGCTGCTGGCCGCCATCAACGCGTGAGGGCCGCTTTGTATGCACACGTGTCCATTTGTAAAACTGACTCCCCACTTCTTCCCACAGGTTCCGCCAGGTGCGGCTGAAACACCGGAAGCTCCGGGAACAAGTGAACTCCATGGTGGACATCTCCAAGGTACTAGGATCCCGTGGGAGGAGGTCTTGAAGCCCGACACCTCTGATCCTCTCCTCCCACCCAGATGCACATGATCCTGTATGACCTGCAGCAGAATCTGAGCAGCTCACACCGGGCCCTGGAGAAACAGATTGACACGCTGGCGGGGAAGCTGGATGCCCTGACTGAGCTGCTTAGCACTGCCCTGGGGCCGAGGCAGCTTCCAGAACCCAGCCAGCAGTCCAAGTAGCTGGTGAGGGGGCTGGGACTTGGGCAGGAAGGCATCTGCCTCTCCATCAGTCTCTCTGTCTCTCCAGGACCCACGAGGAGGAACCAGGCTACTTTCCCCAGTACTGAGGTGGTGGACATCGTCTCTGCCACTCCTGACCCAGCCCTGAACAAAGCACCTCAAGTGCAAGGACCAAAGGGGGCCCTGGCTTGGAGTGGGTTGGCTTGCTGATGGCTGCTGGAGGGGACGCTGGCTAAAGTGGGTAGGCCTTGGCCCACCTGAGGCCCCAGGTGGGAACATGGTCACCCCCACTCTGCATACCCTCATCAAAAACACTCTCACTATGCTGCTATGGACGACCTCCAGCTCTCAGTTACAAGTGCAGGCGACTGGAGGCAGGACTCCTGGGTCCCTGGGAAAGAGGGTACTAGGGGCCCGGATCCAGGATTCTGGGAGGCTTCAGTTACCGCTGGCCGAGCTGAAGAACTGGGTATGAGGCTGGGGCGGGGCTGGAGGTGGCGCCCCCTGGTGGGACAACAAAGAGGACACCATTTTTCCAGAGCTGCAGAGAGCACCTGGTGGGGAGGAAGAAGTGTAACTCACCAGCCTCTGCTCTTATCTTTGTAATAAATGTTAAAGCCAGAAGTTGCCATTTCTCTCTAAACATATCTACACTC